CTCGAAGGAGCAGATCTATGTTTGTGTTCTTGGGCATATCTAGAAAGAGATATGCTTTCTTTCTGGCTTGTCATCTACTTGCTTCAATTTTCCTAAAGGTTGCTTTCAAAGTGGTGGCACCATGCGTGATCCCAGCGGTGAATGCAGATTCCCACGTTTTCATTAACATTCTTTAAGTTGTTTGACCCTTGGGGTTTTCTGATAGGATGAGGGTGAAACGCATCCTCTTGTTCCCACAGCGTTCCCCTAATTCCGGGGGCTGAGTTTATTGATCGTTCAAGCATCTTCTTTTGTGACGGGACCGCTGATGTCCTTGACTCAAAGATGTTAAAAATACGTTTAGAAGGATCTTTATTTTTTCCTGCTGCTGTACGAGGCACCCTTTCTGGCCCCGTGTTTCCTTGCCCTTCTTTCCAGCAGCAGATTTTACTCAGAACAACTTCAGTGCTGTGGACACAAAGACGCAGGCCTTGGAGAGGCGGGTCAGCCCTGCCTCGGGGCTGCTGAGTGAGGTGCCAGATGCGTTTGTTCCTCATTTACTCATTTGCGTTTGTTCCTCATTTACTCGTTCCTCGCAGACTGGGTTGTAACACCATGTACCACCCTCTGAACCCAGAGATCAAGGGCTGGCTGGCCCTGTAGCCCCAAGGAGCTCCGTCACCGGCCAATGGGGAGGCGAACCCGTGGTGACCCACTCAGCGGCACCGCCAAGGGCTGAGCGTGGCGCCAGCGGCGGAAGGCCCGGGGTCACCGTCCCAGGCCGGGGCTCCGACCCCGAGTCCGCAGGGTCCTCTCCAGGCACCTTCCATCTGGGGTCTGGCTTCCACTCCCGGCCGCGGCGTCCTGATTTCCAGAAACCAGGCGGCCGCTGGAGGGGAGAAGGGGGAGCGGGCGCAGCGGGGGAGGGAGGAGAAGAAACGCCGGAGAAGGGAGAGTAGAGCGAGGAAGGACGCGAGGCGGGCGGAGCGCGGGGAGGTGCAGGGGGCGGGGAAGGGGCGGCGCCGCGAGGGCGGCTCCTGGCGGCGGGACTGTGGCTGTGGCCCCGGGAGAGCCGGGTGGGGCCTCGGGATGCAGCCGCCGGTGCCCGGGCCCCTGGGCCTGCTGGACCCCGCAGGTGAGCGCGGGGCTGGGGGCTCGTCTCGGCTCTCACTGACAGGTCCTCGCCTTCCTCCCCACAGAAGGGCTTTCGAGGAGGAAGAAGACGTCGCTCTGGTTTGTGGGGTCTCTGCTGCTGGTGTCCGTCCTCATAGTCACCGTCGGGCTGGCTGCCACCACCAGGACGGAGAATGTGACCGTTGGGGGCTACTACCCAGGGATCATTGTGAGTGCGCCGGGCGGGCGGCCTGGGCCGGGGTGTTTCTCTCTCGTTCTTCCTTTGGTTTTAGCTCGGCTTTGGATCTTTCTTAGGAATTATTGGCATCAACTTGGTGGAGAATAGAAGGCAAATGGTAAGAAAGTACATGGGGTGGTGGGGAGCATGGCTGGGCACCCACACCTCTCCTTCTGTTGCAGCTGGTGGCAGCGATCGTGTTTATCAGTTTTGGCGTGGTGGCCGCCTTCTGCTGCGCCATCGTGGACGGCGTATTTGCAGCACAGCACATTGTGAGTACATTGTCATTGTGTGCACAGTCGCTTTTATTCCATCTGTGTTTATCTGTTTCTCTAGGAACCGAGGCCCCTCACCACGGGAAGATGCCAGTTTTACTCCAGTGGGGTGGGGTACTTGTACGATGTCTACCAGACAGAGGTGAGCAGGAGCACTGAGATTCATGTGGGTTTGCATGTGACCTGACAAGGCCTCTCTGCCCCAGGTCACCTGTCACTCCCTGGACGGCAAGTGCCAGCTGAAGGTGAGAAGCAACACCTGTTACTGCTGTGACCTCTATGCCTGCGGGAGGTGAGGGGCACCGGGGACCCCCATATCTACACTGCGGTGACGCCATGGTGCCCTCTCTGTGCAGCGCAGAGCCCTCGCCCGCCTACTATGAGTTCATCGGCGTCAGCGGCTGCCAGGACGTGCTGCACCTGTACCGCCTGCTCTGGGCCTCTGCAGTTCTGAACGTCCTGGGCCTGTTCCTGGGCATCATCACCGCCGCCGTCCTGGGGGCCTTCAAGGACATGGTGAGGCCCCTTGGTGGGACCCCCGCTGCTCACACGCCGACCACCCGTCTCCTCTCCATGGCAGGTGCCTCTGTCCCAGCTGGCCTATGGCCCAGCCGTCCCACCACAGACCCTCTACAACCCCGCCCAGCAGATCCTGGCCTACGCAGGCTTCCGCCTGACGCCCGAGCCCGTCCCGACCTGCTCGTCCTACCCTCTGCCCCTTCAGGTAGGGCCAGCATCACCTGCTGGAGTTGGACGTGCTAACCCAGGGCCCTCTCTGTTTATTGCAGCCCTGCAGCCGCTTCCCAGTTGCGCCCTCCTCTGCCCTGGCTTCGTCTGAGGACCTGCAGCCCCCTTCTCCAAGCAGCTCTGGCTCTGGGCTTCCCGGCCAGGCTCCACCGTGCTACGCACCCACCTACTTTCCCCCGGGGGAGAAGCCACCCCCCTACGCACCCTGATAGAGGCGTGGAGTAAAAGATAACTTGTTTGTTTTTTTTTTTAAAAAAAAGGCAGCCTCTAGAAATCCCGCTTCTGTGGCCAACCTCCTAGAGAACCCGGGAGAATGTTCCAGAAGTCTGTCCCCTCCTTTCCTCCCTGGGCACACTGGTGAGGGAGGCTGGAACCAGGCAGGGAGTGGGGCCCTCCAGACCCAGGCTGGTGACACCTTGGCTTGGGCTCTGCTCACATCAAATGGCGCTGAAAGTTCCCACCCGGCCTCCTCCTCTGAGAGCAATTGTTCTGGTGTTTTCACATCCCTTAATTAATTAGCTATTATTATGATTTTGCAAAGACAGTGCAGCCCCGGCCTCCCTGCCTGTGTGTTCTTGTTTGTGGACATGTGTTGTGCGTTACACGTTCGTGTGTGCATCTGTGTCCTGGAGAAGCGCAGGGCAGAAGCCACCCGCCCCTCGTGCTGTGCTCCTGACGTATGCCAGGAAGGGAAGGACGCTTCGGCTCCAACGCCCAGCGCTGTGTCTAACCGCCTGTGAGTTGTTAGAATCCAGGGGCCCGGTTGTCTTTCCCAGCCCCGGATGCAAATCTGCCTGGGCCACTGGCACGAGGGTCTTCCCCTGAGCTGTCTCCCAGCTACGGCGCCTGGGCTTCCGCTGTCCTTCCGCGGCTTCTCCCTCACCGCACCTTGTCTCAGGACCCCTGGCCGCTGGGATGGTGGGGGACGGTGTTTCGGGGTCCTTTGGCTCAGGGTCTGGGGCCGCAGCACTCCCTGTGGAAACCAGCTTAGCTCCCCGCGGGCCCAGCATGCACCTGCCGGGCACACCTGGGGAGACGGGTGAGCACGCCTGGGAAGCAGCAGGTCCCGGGTGGGTCACAGGCCCCGGGTGGGTCACAGGACAGGTCTCAGGTGGGTCACAGGTCCTGAGTGGGTCACAGGTCCCGGGTGGGTCACAGGCATCCCGGGTGGGTCACAGGTCCCGAGTGGGTCACAGGCCCCGGGTGAGTCACAGGCCCCGGGTGAGTCACGGGTCCCGGGTGGGTCACGGGTCCCGGGTGGGTCACGGGCCCCGGGTGGGTCACGGGTCCCGGGTGGGTCACGGGTCCCGAGTGGGTCACGGGTCCCGGGTGGGTCACAGGCGCCCCAGTGACAGGAGTTCAGGATGCGCCACCCCAAAGTAGCCGAAGTCTCTTGAAAAGTGTTGGATGTGGGGAGAGGCTTTCTCTGAACTCCTGAAGTCAGATCCTCAGGGAACCAGGGACTCCCAGGGCGGGAGGGCGGGCGAGAGGTGATCCCATTGCTCCCCAGACGTGCCACAAGACACCAAGTCGCCGTCTCTGCTCTGTGGGCCGCTCACGGTTCCCCAGTCACTCCCTCTCCCCTCGGAAGCTGGCGCCTCCAGGCCTCACCGCTCTCAGGGCCTCACGTCCCTCCCTGCAAAGCCCCCCGTGCCTACGATAAACAAGTACCGCTCTTCTCCCGTGTGGGTCTGAGGTCTCCAGCTTACTTCACGGAACAGTGCCCACCTGGGAGGTGGAGCGGGGACTTTCTCCCCTGCCCAGTCCTGGATCTGGGAGAAAAAAGATAAGGTGGAGGGGAGCCACACTCGTGCAGACACAGCCTCCTGCCCCCTCTGCTGCCCGGGAGCCTCCCTCTGTCCGATGGAGGGTCTCACACAGCCTCTGCCCCCTCCGCTGCCCGGGAGCCTCCCTCTGCCCGACGGAGGGTCTCATCCTGTGTCCAGCGCTCCTGGGCAGAAGGCCCACAGCGCACATCCACACATGAACGGTGGCTGGCTGGGCCCAGGGGCCCTAACGGGCCTCTGAAAGGCCTGCAGCCAGCTCTGGTCTGTGAACCCGCCACTGCTTGTCATTTTTATCTTATAAAATCCAGCCTCACAAGCTTGCTGTCCAGGAGAATGTGGTCTTGGCCTCTCAGGGCTGACTGGCCTTGAACCAGTCCGGGAGGTCGGGCACGAGCCGGAGGTGCGGCGTCCTGTCTGGAAATCACCGCCCAGTTCCTCCAGGGCTGTGGGTGCCTGGCTCCGAGTAAGAAGCTGAACAAGCAGCAGAGACCAAGAGGTTTCTGGAGCGCCGGGAGATGCACTCACGAGCGCCTGTGGGGGAAGAAAAGTGTGCCACGGATTTCCCGAGTCCCCAGGGCTCTCACTTTACCTCAGGGAAGGCTCTATGGGCGCCGATGGTGCCGTGGTCTTGTGTGGGCGGTTCCTGGGCACCCTGGAGCTCGGGCTGTGCCCCCGAAGCTGCCTGGTGCAGGCACCAGCACCTCTTGGTGTCCTAGGGGTGCGAACAGCAGAGAAGCTGAACTGCAGGTCTGGGCAGGGAGTCTATGCCCCCTGGAGCTCTGGCCAGCAAAGTCACAGGAATAACCCTCCTTCCCCTCATGTCAGCCCTCGGTCGCAGGGTGCGGTGTGGGGGCATCAGAGTGCTTCCCCGAGGCTGCACTCACCAGCTTCCCCCAAACACAACATCGATCTTTCCCGACTTTTAATCTTGTCTAGAGTCAAAAGCTGTTCAAAAATATTCAACTCCAAGGTCAACAGTTTTGTTCTTGCCACAAAAATGTCCTTATCCTTTATCCCAGCCACAAAGAATGTGAACAATTTGACTCAAGGTTCGTGGTGGCTGGAGGGTCCCCCAGGTCCCAGGGCAGCTCCCACCTGGCGCAGGGCTCCGGCCAATGCCTGGCCTGCAGTGTGGGCGGCGGCTGCTCTCGAGGTGCACCTGTCTCATGTGGACGGATCCTGTCTGGGGCCACCAAGCTCTGCCAGCCTGAGTCACGGTCTGATGAACCCCCTCTCTGGGCTCCGCTGGGGCCTTCTGATCCCAGCCTCCTCTGCAGGGATGGGCTCCCAATCCCGCCCTCACTTGGTTCCCATGCACAGCCGAGGTCAGTGAGACCCTGGAGGCCGCGGGAGATGGGGTGGAGGGGATGGTGGGGCAGGGGGTGCTGGGGGGTTTGGGGGTGCTGTGGCCCCGGGGCAGGGGGTGCTGGGGGGTTTGGGGTGCTGTGGCCCCACCTGCACTCCCTGCCTCACTGGGACAGCACAGGAGACAGGCTTCTCCTGCAGCTCAGAGGTGGGGGCCTAGTGTAGCTGCAGGTTGTGACTGAGGAGGGCAGGGTCAGAGCATTGCCCTGGGCAGGGGTCCGTTGAGACTGGCCCCACCTTATTAGCTTGGGACCTTGGGTTACAGGGAGTCTCCTCCTGCCTCAGTTTCTACATTTCACACAGCAGCACTGCTCACAAGAGCTCCCAAGCAGAGGCAACTACTGAGTGGGGGAGGGACACAGTCCGTCCACATGGGGCCAACGGCCACAAAGAGAGGAAGGGACATGGGTGACGGTCCGTCCACGTGGGGTCACCGGCCACGGAGAGAGGAAGGGACATGGGTGACGGTCCGTCCACGTGGGGTCACCGGCCACGGAGAGAGGAAGGGACATGGGTGACGGTCCGTCCACATGGGGTCACCGGCCACGGAGAGAGGAAGGGACATGGGTGATATGGTTTTGCTGTGTCCCCACCCAAATCTCAACTTGAATTGTATTTCCCAGAATTCCTGCGCGTTGTGGGAGGGACCCAGCGGGAGGTAATTGAATCATGGTGGCTGGTCTTTCCCGTGCTATTCTCGTGATAGTGAGTAAGTCTCACGAGATCTGACTGGTTGATCAGGATTTCCGCTTTTGCTTCTTCCTCATTTTCTCTTGCTCCTGCCGTGTAAGAAGTGCCTTTTGCCTCCCACCGTGATTCTGAGGCCTCCCCAACCATGTGCAATTGTAAGTCCCGTTAAACCTCTTTTTTTCCCAGTCTCGGGTATGTCCTTATTAGCAGTGTGAAAACAGAATACTACAGTGGTCCATCCACACGCGGGTCTCACCCAGCCACAGAGAGGGAGAGGACGTGGCCCATCCACACGCGGGTCACCCGGCCACGGAGAGGAAGGAAGCTCTAACGGGTGCTGAGGCTGTAACACACAGTGCTCAGGGAAGGACACCAGACATGAAGACTGTGTTCTGTTTATATGCAGTGTCCAGAGAAGGCGTGTCCACAGACAGAAGCCGACTGGGAAAGGAGGTGCAGTCACTGCTCAGGGACACGGGTTCTTTTCGGGGAGGCAAGCGTGTTCGCAGCGTGTTCTGTATGGGGAGAGATGCAGTCACTGCTCAGGGACACGGGTTCTTTTCGGGGAGGCAAGCGTGTTTGCAGCGTGTTCTGGATGGGGAGAGGTGCAGTTACTGGTCAGGGACACGAGTTCTTTTCGGGGAGGCAAGCGTGTTTGCAGCGTGTTCTGGATGGGGAGAGGTGCAGTCACTGGTCAGGGATACGAGTTCTTTTCGGGGAGGCAAGTGTGTTCTAAGCGTGTTCTGGATGGGGAGAGGTGCAGTCACTGGTCAGGGACACGAGTTCTTGTGGGAAGAGGAGTGTCCGGGAGCCAGATGGCAGTGATGGGTGGACGGCCCCGTGGATGGACTGACCACCGACCCATGCTCTGCACTCATGAGGCGTGGCTATTGCTGTGTGAATCACATCTCCATGGAAACGGGAGTGGGAGAAACGGGCCCCAAGGATGTTGTGAAGATGGCCTTATGGGGCTGCACTGGTGACTTGGACAGTGCTGGCCACCGGCCCTGCTCAGTGAACAAGAGCCATGGTCATCACCCTCGCCACACAGAGCAGCTCCTCCTGCAGACTTGGGGACCCCGTGGCCACCAGACCCCGCGGTGGGAGCAGAGATGCCTCCGAAACTCTGGAGACCCACAGAGGCAGAAGAGGATTCCACGAGGCCGGGGCCCGTCAGCAGATCCTCAGACGGCGACACGCGCCACTTCCTTTTCTGTTTCCTAGACCTTTTAACTGATGGAATTCAGTAAGCAGAAAACGTGCTTGAAACAAGGGCACCATGGAGCGGACCCTCCCCCTCTCCCCTCGTGGAGTCCTTGACCCTGGGGCAGGTGACCCTTCTTGCTTTGCAGGCAGGGGCTGTGGCTGGAGCTTCTCCTACAAATGGGCTGTGCTGGGATTAGCCCGGCTGTACATTTGCTTTATGCTTCCGTTGGCATTTAAAAATCTGATGTTCATATTTGCCGTATTACGTGAAGTAGGACGAAACGT